AGTGGACAGGAAGATTACTTATATAATTAAATAATATAATTATAAGGACTTACAATTCACTCCCCAATCCTAATAACGCATCATTGTTAGGCTACTTGAGAAGAAACAGTACATTTCAGGACAATTGTGATGTAGTATGAAAAAACATCCTTTGTAAAAGTTTTTCATTTGGGCCAGGGTGGTTCATGACTATAATCCCAGCAATTTGGGACGCTGAGGTGGGAGGATTGCTTAAAGCCAGGTGTTCTAGCCCAGCCTGGGCAACATAGTGAAACCCCACCTCTATAGAAAAAAAAAGTTTTCAATCATACTTATTTAATTAAAAGTAGACACTTGGAAACAAAGGAAAAGAGACCCTCTTGCTTTTTACTATACTTCTATTTTATAAGGTCAATCATTTCCTCATTACCTTTAACTTCTTTTGGGGGGAGATAATAAAGATAAAAGAGAAGAAAGTGAAACATAGAATAAAACTAAAAGCTATGACATTATAACTTTTAGAAGTTAGAAGTAAAGGAAATAGAATGCAATAAGAATACACGTGAAGCTGATATTTCAAGCCTCTTTATACTACGTCTTCTGCCATCACCAAAAATAGCTTCCATTTGTATGATTTTCTATGTATTATTTTATTTGGCCCTCATTTCTACTAGAGTAAGCAGAGAAGATATTATTATGACCATTTTATGAAAATGGAAACTAAAAACGTGACGGGATTGAGCAAGATTATCTCTGCCCTTTGACAAGTAAAAGGTACTTGATTTGGATGGATAAAGCTCAAATTAAAAGAAATAACAGACTAAAGATATAGTAAGTATATTTAATGTTTTTTAAAAGTCCTTTTAAAATGGGAAGAAAGTATCACTATCAGTACACTGCCGATTTTTCTCCTAACTAGCTCCTTATTTGGAGCTGATTTAGTCACCATTACTGCAGTTCTGCAGCAGAGGCGCCGGGTGCCGCTCTTGGCTAGTGCTGTGCAAAATATTGGCTCCTCCCGCTGCAGCCAGCTCGGAAGAAAAGTGCACTCTCTATCAGGCTTCCTGCAGCGGAGACACCCATTAGAGAACCCAAGCACAAAGACAAAGCAAATAGTTGGTCCTGCTCGGAGAACTCTTGGGATTATTTAAAGATCTCCTCTCCTCGGATTTAGAAAGGCAAAGGCGCAGAGAGCGGGATGGGAAATAGCTCCGGATGGAGGGGCCCAGCAGGGCAGAGGCGAATGCTATTTCTCTTCCTGCTCTCTTTGTTAGACCAGGCTCTCTCCGAACCGATCCGCTACGCTATTCCCGAGGAGCTGGACAGGGGCTCGCTGGTAGGGAACCTCGCCAAGGACCTGGGGTTTGGCGTGGGGGATTTACCTACTAGGAACCTGCGGGTTATTGCAGAGAAGAAATTCTTTACCGTGAGCCCCGAAAATGGGAACTTACTTGTGAGCGACCGTATAGACCGAGAGGAGATTTGTGGCAAGAAGTCGACGTGTGTTCTGGAATTTGAAATGGTTGCTGAAAAGCCTTTAAACTTTTTTCATGTAACTGTGCTGATCCAGGATATTAACGACAACCCACCGACCTTTAGCCAAAATATCACTGAGCTGGAAATCAGCGAACTGGCTCTCACTGGAGCCACATTTGCCCTGGAATCTGCGCAAGATCCTGATGTAGGTGTCAATTCGCTGCAGCAGTACTACCTCAGCCCTGATCCGCACTTCTCTTTGATTCAGAAGGAGAACCTGGATGGCAGTAGGTACCCAGAGCTAGTACTGAAAGCACCCCTGGACAGGGAAGAGCAGCCACATCACCACCTGGTCCTCACAGCTGTGGATGGGGGCGAGCCCTCCAGAAGCTGTACCACCCAGATCAGGGTAATTGTCGCAGATGCAAATGATAACCCCCCAGTATTTACTCAGGACATGTACAGGGTCAATGTTGCAGAGAACCTGCCCGCTGGCTCCTCCGTATTAAAAGTGATGGCCATTGACATGGATGAGGGCATCAATGCCGAAATCATCTATGCCTTCATCAATATTGGCAAGGAAGTGAGACAACTGTTCAAGCTGGACAGTAAAACGGGGGAACTCACCACTATTGGAGAACTGGACTTTGAAGAGAGAGATAGCTACACAATTGGGGTGGAAGCAAAGGATGGTGGACATCACACTGCATATTGTAAAGTACAGATAGATATTTCAGATGAAAATGACAATGCCCCGGAGATAACCCTGGCTTCTGAATCCCAACATATACAAGAAGATGCTGAGCTGGGGACTGCCGTTGCCCTGATCAAAACACATGATCTAGATTCTGGATTTAATGGAGAAATCCTATGCCAACTAAAAGGAAACTTCCCCTTTAAAATCGTTCAAGATACCAAAAACACATACAGGTTGGTGACAGATGGAGCCCTGGACCGGGAGCAGATCCCAGAATACAATGTGACGATCACAGCTACCGACAAAGGCAATCCACCGCTCTCCTCCAGCAAGACCATCACTCTGCACATCCTTGATGTCAACGACAACGTTCCCGTTTTCCACCAGGCCTCCTACACCGTGCATGTAGCTGAGAACAATCCGCCTGGAGCCTCCATTGCGCATGTCAGAGCCTCGGATCCCGACTTGGGACCTAATGGCCTTGTCTCCTACTACATCGTGGCCAGTGACCTGGAGCCGCGGGAGCTGTCGTCCTACGTGTCCGTGAGCGCGCGGAGCGGGGTGGTGTTCGCGCAGCGAGCCTTCGACCACGAGCAGCTGCGTGCCTTCGAGCTCACTCTGCAGGCCCGCGACCAGGGCTCGCCTACGCTCAGCGCCAACGTGAGCCTGCGCGTGTTGGTGGACGACCGCAACGACAATGCACCGCTGGTGCTGTACCCAGCTCTGGGGCCCGAAGGCTCTGCGCTCTTCGATATGGTGCCGCGCTCTGCAGAGCCTGGCTACCTGGTGACCAAGGTGGTGGCGGTGGACGCAGACTCGGGATACAACGCCTGGCTGTCCTACCACATTGTGCAGGCCAGCGAGCCCGGGCTGTTCAGCCTGGGCCTGCGCACGGGTGAGGTGCGCACGGCGCGTACCTTGGGCGACAGGGAGGCCGCCCGCCAGCGCCTGCTGGTCACTGTGCGTGATGGAGGACAGCAGCCTCTTTCAGCCACCGTCATGCTGCACCTAATCTTCGCAGATAGCTTGCAAGAGATACAACCTGACCTTAGCGACCGCCCCACTCCCTCTGACCCTCAGGCGGAGCTACAGTTTCACCTAGTAGTGGCGTTGGCCTTGATCTCAGTGCTCTTCCTCCTCGCGGTGATTCTGGCAATCTCCCTGCGCCTGCGATGCTCCTCCAGACCCGCCACTGAGGGCTACTTTCAGCCTGGTGTCTGCTTCAAGACTGTACCTGGAGTTCTCCCCACCTACAGCGAAAGGACTTTGCCTTATTCCTACAATCCGTGTGCTGCCTCACATTCCTCAAACACCGAGTTTAAATTTCTCAATATAAAGGCTGAAAATGCTGCACCACAAGATCTTCTATGTGATGAAGCCTCTTGGTTTGAAAGTAATGACAATCCAGAAATGCCTTCTAATTCAGGCAATTTGCAAAAGGTGAGTTTCTTCAAACCTTTCCTTCCATAAATACTCAGCCCCTTTCCCTCTGTTTTCTCCACAGCAAGCCCCGCCCAACACGGACTGGCGTTTCTCTCAGGCCCAGAGACCCGGCACCAGCGGGTAGGTGACTGATTCTCCAGCCCACCCTCTTCAGTCTGTGCTCACCATCCTACTCTCTCCCCAGCTCCCAAAATGGCGATGACACCGGCACCTGGCCCAACAACCAGTTTGACACAGAGATGCTGCAAGCCATGATCTTGGCGTCCGCCAGTGGTAAGTGGTGTCAGTGTGTGTATGGAAGAGTGAGCTCCCACCTGATCTTCCTCTGTCTCTGCAGAAGCTGCTGATGGGAGCTCCACCCTGGGAGGGGGTGCCGGCACCATGGGATTGAGCGCCCGCTACGGACCCCAGTTCACCCTGCAGCACGTGCCCGACTACCGCCAGAATGTCTACATCCCAGGCAGCAATGCCACACTGACCAACGCAGCTGGCAAGCGGGATGGCAAGGCCCCAGCAGGTGGCAATGGCAACAAGAAGAAGTCGGGCAAGAAGGAGAAGAAGTAACATGGAGGCCAGGCCAAGAGCCACAGGGCGGCCTCTCCCCAACCAGCCCAGCTTCTCCTTACCTGCACCCAGGCCTCAGAGTTTCAGGGCTAACCCCCAGAATACTGGTAGGGGCCAAGGCCATGCTCCCCTTGGGAAACAGAAACAAGTGCCCAGTCAGCACCTACCCCTTCCCCCCCAGGGGGTTGAATATGCAAAAGCAGTTCCGCTGGGAACCCCCATCCAATCAACTGCTGTACCCATGGGGGTAGTGGGGTTACTGTAGACACCAAGAACCATTTGCCACACCCCGTTTAGTTACAGCTGAACTCCTCCATCTTCCAAATCAATCAGGCCCATCCATCCCATGCCTCCCTCCTCCCCACCCCACTCCAACAGTTCCTCTTTCCCGAGTAAGGTGGTTGGGGTGTTGAAGTACCAAGTAACCTACAAGCCTCCTAGTTCTGAAAAGTTGGAAGGGCATCATGACCTCTTGGCCTCTCCTTTGATTCTCAATCTTCCCCCAAAGCATGGTTTGGTGCCAGCCCCTTCACCTCCTTCCAGAGCCCAAGATCAATGCTCAAGTTTTGGAGGACATGATCACCATCCCCATGGTACTGATGCTTGCTGGATTTAGGGAGGGCATTTTGCTACCAAGCCTCTTCCCAACGCCCTGGGGACCAGTCTTCTGTTTTGTTTTTCATTGTTTGACGTTTCCACTGCATGCCTTGACTTCCCCCACCTCCTCCTCAAACAAGAGACTCCACTGCATGTTCCAAGACAGTATGGGGTGGTAAGATAAGGAAGGGAAGTGTGTGGATGTGGATGGTGGGGGCATGGACAAAGCTTGACACATCAAGTTATCAAGGCCTTGGAGGAGGCTCTGTATGTCCTCAGGGGACTGACAACATCCTCCAGATTCCAGCCATAAACCAATAACTAGGCTGGACCCTTCCCACTACATAATAGGGCTCAGCCCAGGCAGCCAGCTTTGGGCTGAGCTAACAGGACCAATGGATTAAACTGGCATTTCAGTCCAAGGAAGCTCGAAGCAGGTTTAGGACCAGGTCCCCTTGAGAGGTCAGAGGGGCCTCTGTGGGTGCTGGGTACTCCAGAGGTGCCACTGGTGGAAGGGTCAGCGGAGCCCCAGCAGGAAGGGTGGGCCAGCCAGGCCATTCTTAGTCCCTGGGTTGGGGAGGCAGGGAGCTAGGGCAGGGACCAAATGAACAGAAAGTCTCAGCCCAGGATGGGGCTTCTTCAACAGGGCCCCTGCCCTCCTGAAGCCTCAGTCCTTCACCTTGCCAGGTGCCGTTTCTCTTCCGTGAAGGCCACTGCCCAGGTCCCCAGTGCGCCCCCTAGTGGCCATAGCCTGGTTAAAGTTCCCCAGTGCCTCCTTGTGCATAGACCTTCTTCTCCCACCCCCTTCTGCCCCTGGGTCCCCGGCCATCCAGCGGGGCTGCCAGAGAACCCCAGACCTGCCCTTACAGTAGTGTAGCGCCCCCTCCCTCTTTCGGCTGGTGTAGAATAGCCAGTAGTGTAGTGCGGTGTGCTTTTACGTGATGGCGGGTGGGCAGCGGGCGGCGGGCTCCGCGCAGCCGTCTGTCCTTGATCTGCCCGCGGCGGCCCGTGTTGTGTTTTGTGCTGTGTCCACGCGCTAAGGCGACCCCCTCCCCCGTACTGACTTCTCCTATAAGCGCTTCTCTTCGCATAGTCACGTAGCTCCCACCCCACCCTCTTCCTGTGTCTCACGCAAGTTTTATACTCTAATATTTATATGGCTTTTTTTCTTCGACAAAAAAATAATAAAACGTTTCTTCTGAAAAGCTGAACGTTTCTGTATAAGCGATGGAAGCTC